CCACACATTCAGTTTACACTCAGTGGCCAGTGGCTGGGACCATTGTAGAAAATAAGGAAACTCCAATTCCTTCCTTCTTTTCTTCCTCTTTCATCTCTTCCTCCCTCTCTACATCCCTCTCTCTCTTCCTTCCTTCCTCGACACTTACCATGTACCAGACCTTCTGCCAGGCACATGGATGGGAGCACAGGGGAAGTTGGCTGCAGGGTTAGAACTAAGTCCCAAGCCCCCTAAAGCTCATGCCAGGGGACTGGACTGTCCAGTACTGAGGGATGGGGATGCTGAGGCTGGTGGCCTTCCTCAAATGCACTGTAGTGCCCCAGGCAGAGTCCTGGGCTGCCCTGTGAGGAGGTGACCAGAGGTAGAGCAACTTCACCCTAAGGCTGGATCAGGATCCCCTCCAGGTTTTTACTAGAGCCAAACCCACATCTCCTTTCTCTTCTGCCACCCCCCCTTAAAATGCTTAGAAACACATAGATTTAAATACAAATTCAAATGTAAGTAATTTCAACTGTGTAACTATGAGGAGTCAGTTCTACGTGGGTCCTATCTGTATCCTCCCCAGGGCTCAGCTCCATTCTTTGCTTTCATTCATTCTCATTCAATACATTGTTGTTAAGAGCTCACTGGGTGCCCTCTCTGTCATGTAGTAAGGTTTTAAAAAGAAAGCCTCTTCTGAGCTTCAGTTTCCTTATTCATAAAATAGGAGTATTGATCCATTCCTTGCTTTTCTTACAAGGATATGCTGAAGATGACTGAAGTACAGAGTAAAGAAGGATTATGTTTGGGTGTCAAAGGAATAGAATGCCCTCTTTCAAACTGAGCACAGCAGGAACCTGTAACAGGAACACAGCAACTTGTTGAATGAATGACAATATTGGAAAACATACATTTCCTCCCCTCCCCATCATAGTCCCTCTGCTTCCGTGTTAACTCCATAGAGAGGCCAGCACAACCAGCCTTGCAGCCTGAGATAAGGCCTTTGGCGGGTGTCTCCCCTATCGCTCCCTCAAGCCCTCAAGTAGGTGTTGGAGAGAGGGGTGATGCCTGGTGCTGGTGGAACCCCTGCACAGAGACGGACACAGGATGAGCTCTAAGTACCCGCGGTCTGTCCGGCGCTGCCTGCCCCTCTGGGCCCTAACACTGGAAGCAGCTCTCATTCTCCTCTTCTATTTTTTTACCCACTATGACGCTTCCTTAGAGGATCAAAAGGGGCTCGTGGCATCCTATCAAGGTGAGAGTTCATTGGAAAAGTGGTCACAGGAGCTCGTCCTTCTCGCCATCTCCCCACCGAGCAGTTGGCCAAGATCTGACCGTGATGGCGGCCATTGGCTTGGGCTTCCTCACCTCGAGTTTCCGGAGACACAGCTGGAGCAGTGTGGCCTTCAACCTCTTCATGCTGGCGCTTGGTGTGCAGTGGGCAATCCTGCTGGACGGCTTCCTGAGCCAGTTCCCTTCTGGGAAGGTGGTCATCACACTGTTCAGGTATTGGGATGGTGGCTGGATCACTTCTGGGTTCAGTCGTCCTGGCTCTCCCTCTCTCCCCCAGTATTCGGCTGGCCACCATGAGTGCTTTGTCGGTGCTGATCTCAGTGGATGCTGTCTTGGGGAAGGTCAACTTGGCGCAGTTGGTGGTGATGGTGCTGGTGGAGGTGACAGCTTTAGGCAACCTGAGGATGGTCATCAGTAATATCTTCAACGTGAGTCATGGTGCTGGGAGGAGGGACCTGGGACACTCACTGCTCTTACTGGGTTTTATTGCAGACAGACTACCACATGAACATGATGCACATCTACGTGTTCGCAGCCTATTTTGGGCTGTCTGTGGCCTGGTGCCTGCCAAAGCCTCTACCCGAGGGAACGGAGGATAAAGATCAGACAGCAACGATACCCAGTTTGTCTGCCATGCTGGGTAAGGACAAGGTGGGGTGAGTGGTCTCCTACGATTCTGGCCAACCACCCTCTCTGGCCCCCAGGCGCCCTCTTCTTGTGGATGTTCTGGCCAAGTTTCAACTCTGCTCTGCTGAGAAGTCCAATCGAAAGGAAGAATGCCGTGTTCAACACCTACTATGCTGTAGCAGTCAGCGTGGTGACAGCCATCTCAGGGTCATCCTTGGCTCACCCCCAAGGGAAGATCAGCAAGGTGAGCAGGGCGCTGCCCTTGGGCAGCACTTGGCTTCCTTTACCCACACGCTATTTCTTTGCAGACTTATGTGCACAGTGCGGTGTTGGCAGGAGGCGTGGCTGTGGGTACCTCGTGTCACCTGATCCCTTCTCCGTGGCTTGCCATGGTGCTGGGTCTTGTGGCTGGGCTGATCTCCGTCGGGGGAGCCAAGTACCTGCCGGTAAGAAACTAGACAACTAACCTCCTCTGCTTGCCAATCTGCTTATAATAACACTTGTCCACAGGGGTGTTGTAACCGAGTGCTGGGGATTCCCCACAGCTCCATCATGGGCTACAACTTCAGCTTGCTGGGTCTGCTTGGAGAGATCATCTACATTGTGCTGCTGGTGCTTGATACCGTCGGAGCCGGCAATGGCATGTGGGTCACTGGGCTTACCCCCCATCCCCTTAAAATGAGATTTAAGAGAAGTTATCTGCCCAAGGTCACTCGGCTGGAACCTGGCTGTAAAAATGGCTGAAGCAGGTGATGAGGAGCTGATGCGTTTGGACGTGTCTCAGAGAAATCATGGAGGCGCTGCGGTTCCTACCGGTTCTTGGATGCCTTCTACAGAGACAACCATAGCCCCAAATTATAGGGATCACATATCAGTGGGTGAGACATCCTTGCTTGGGATGAGGAGGGGACCAAGTGACCACCTCTGCTTTGTCATTTCTAGGATTGGCTTCCAGGTCCTCCTCAGCATTGGGGAACTCAGCTTGGCCATCGTGATAGCTCTCATGTCTGGTCTCCTGACAGGTCAGTGTGAGGCCACCTTTCTTCCACCATTGCTGCAATAAAAATGTTTGTTTTGCTTTTACAGTTTCCTCATTTGGCTGTTGGATTTTAAGCAAAAGCATCCAAGAAAAACAAGGCCTGTTCAAAAACAAGACAACTTCCTCTCACTGTTGCCTGCATTTGTACGTGAGAAACGCTCATGACAGCAAAGTCTCCAATGTTCGCGCAGGCACTGGAGTCAGAGAAAATGGAGTTGAATCCTTTCTCTGCCACTCTTTGAGGAGAATCTCACCATTTATTATGCACTGTAGAATACAACAATAAAATACAGCCATGTACCACATAACAACATCTTGGTAAACAACAGACTGCATATATGATGGTGGTCATCCAGTAAGCTAAGGTTAATTTATTATTATTCCTTGTTTTTTTTTTTTTTTTTTTTTTTTTGAGATGTAGTCTTACTCTGTCACCCAGGCTAGAGTGCAATGGCACCATCTTGGCTCACTGCAACCTCTACCTCCTGGGTTCAAGCAAATCTCCTGCCTCAGCCTCCAAAGTAGCTGGGATTACAGGCACCCACCACATCTGGCTAATTTTTTGTATTTTTAGTAAAGATGGGGTTTCACCATGTTGGCCAGGCTGATCTCAAACTCCTGACCTCAAGTGATCTGCCCGCCTCGGCCTCCCAAAGTGCTGGAACCACAGGCCTGAGCCACTGTGCCCAGCCTTGTTTGCTTTTTTAACAGATAACAGTGTGCTCATAGAAACTGCTTTGACATGACTGCAATCATGTGCTTCATAGAAACTTAATTAGATTATACCACTAGAGTCTTCAGATTTTTATACTTTTTTTTTTTGAAACGGAGTCTCACTCTGTCACCAGGCTGGAGTGCAGTGCCGCAATCTCGGCTCACTGCAACCTCCGCCTCCCAGGTTCAAGCAATTCTCCTGCCTCAGCCTCCCGAGTAGCTGGAATTACAAGTGCGCACTACCACACCCAGCTAATTTTTGCATTTTTACTTGACAGGGTTTCACCATGTTGGCTAGGATAGTTTCACCAGGATCTCTTGGCCTCATGATCAGCCTGCCTCGGCCTCCCAAAGTGCTGGGATTACAGGTGTGAGCCACCGTGCCCAGCCTATACTTCCCTTTTTGAATACCATTTGGTGTTTTGAAGAATTAACAGCTTTGTGAACGTGGCAGTGCTTGTGATTCAGGCTTCCATTGAGACCAAGGGGAGAACCTGGTTGCAGGACAAACAGACGGACAGCGTGTGGCAGTGTTTAAATGCTCTTCTGAAGGCTGATACGACAGCTCTCTGTGCACTGATTGCATATGCATCCCAAGATTATATTATTGTTTTCTACTGCTATGTGTCACACTTTGCCAAACAGGATGTGGAAAATGAATAAGCGGTTTTCTTAGGCACTTCTTAACAGACAATTGGTCAAAATGAACTCCATTGCTTAAGAAACACATAAACACCATTTAGTCACTGAACATAGCTATATGTATGGTTGTTACTATGGGAAATCTTGTTTTGCCAATTTTCTTTGAAAATTCTGGCAGACCAAGGTTCTTTTTGTTTACATAATACTTGAAAAATAAAAATGAACAAGCTAACAAACTACCAAGTTTTCACTTACATAAATGTAGTTGCAT